AGGGTGGCCTCCCCCTAGCCTCGAAATAAAAAATCGTCTCTGAAGCAGAGAGACAACAAGGCAGGGCATGAAGAGGAATCCAATCTATTTCTTGTAAATTAAATTCAACTCAACAAATATTTCCTGAAAATCTACTATGTGCAAGACATTGTGAACGATGCTTGCCTTACCTCAAAGGCTTCAAAATTTTATGGGAAAAGGGAAGCGAACGGGCTTCCCGGAAGTAAACAACCCAAGGGCGAATAGAAATGCCCTAAAAGAGGTGCCGGTCAGGCTTATCGGTTCAAAAGCAAGAAGGCTTTGGGACTCAAGAGTTTAGTCTCCCAAAGTGAGAGAAGTGGCGTTCAAGATAATTGCTGAAGAAAAGGCAGAGATATGGGGATGAAAGATAGGAAAGTAGGTGAACTTTAGGAAGAGCCAAGAGGGGCCAACTCTCGGTTCCCTCACAACTGCCAGTTTCCTCCCGCGCTCAGCCGACGTCACGCGCACCCGTGTCCGCGGGCAGGCGCCACGGTTCCGGACCAGACCTACCCCTCCTCTATTCTCCCCGCCCTTTCTCACCTCGGTCCAAACTCCTCGGTCTGCCCTGTCTGAGAAGAGGAGAAGACAATGCCGTCGGGAGTGAGCCCCAAAGCCCGCAACCTAACAGTCCCGTCAACCCGGGAGCCACCGGCGGCGGCCAGGCCGCATCTCCATGGCAACGCCGCCAAGCGCCAGTTCGAACGCCCGCGCTGTGGCCCGCGCGTCGCCAGTCCCGCACCGCCCACCAATGGGCATCCAAGGAATCGGTTGACGTTCGTTGACTTCTCCTCTGGAAGACCAATCAGAGGTCTGAAGAAACCGTGGGCGTAACTCTCAATTTCCGACCTTCAGCCAATCGTTCCGCTTGAGGGAAGATCTCGCGACGTTTCAGTGTGAGACGCGCACCTTTGAGGCGGGTCGAAGATCCTTCTGCCGAATTCTATTGATGGGCCCAAGCGTAACCAGGCTCTTCTGATTGGCCGGTGTACTTCAGTTTCCGTCCAAGGTCCGCCTCCTACCTCCTTCTGCTTCGGGTGAGTACCCTTAAGGGCCCACTTGATTTTAGAACTTTCTAATGCTTTTTGAGCATCTTTATAGGGAGGGCATGGGATCAGCTACCTGTTTCTGCCTCAACCACGGACCAATAATATGAGATCTTTGTTCACCAGTTCTACAGTGATGGGGTGCTTCCTTTTGGCTTCTGGAATGGGGTAAGTTCTTGACATAAATAGGGAGTCCAGGACTCTCCCATTCCCAACATCTCTCTTGTTTCAGTGCGTTTGCTTCTGAGGATCTCCAGTGTCACAACAAACACATGCCAGCCCTGTTTTACAGGGAGCCCTGGAGGAGTTGGGATAGAGGCCACATTGACTGAGGGTAGTTGCCAGGGTCCTGCAGTTATACACAAAGGTCAGTCTCTGATTCCTGGATGCCTTCCATTGACTTCCCAATATTCTGTATCTTCTTTGTTAAGTCCTTAGGATAAGACCATGGCCTTGAGAGCATGTGGCTTGATCATCTTCCGAAGATGCCTCATTCCCAAAGTGGACAACAATGCAATTGAGTTTTTACTGCTGCAGGCATCAGATGGCATTCATCACTGGACTCCTCCCAAAGGTAGAGGCCAGAGGGGCCAGCTCTTGGGAAACTCCTCCTTTTCTTCCTCTTTTCTCCTAACTAGGCCATGTGGAACCAGGAGAGGATGACTTGGAAACAGCCCTGAGGGAGACCCAAGAGGAAGCAGGCATAGAAGCAGGCCAGCTGACCATTATTGAGGGGTTCAAAAGGGAACTCAATTATGTGGCCAGGAACAAGCCTAAAACAGTCATTTACTGGCTGGCGGAGGTGAAGGACTATGACGTGGAGATCCGCCTCTCCCATGAGCACCAAGCCTACCGCTGGCTGGGGCTGGAGGAGGCCTGCCAGTTGGCTCAGTTCAAGGAGATGAAGGCAGCGCTCCAAGAAGGACACCAGTTTCTTTGCTCCATAGAGGCCTGAGCTGACTGGAGCAGAGTCATTTGCTTCAGCAGGATCCTTGTGGGCCTTCTAAGATGAAGCCACCCTCAGGTCCAGGGAAGGTTGTGCTGGTATTTGGCTCATGACAGCCAAGAGCAGATTTGTGAAATCGGCTCAACTCCCAGGTGAGAGCAAGCAAAAATCTTGGCTGGGTGGAAAGGAAGGCAAAAGAGTAAAAATTAAAAAGGCCAGGCCCAGTAAGTGTACCTTGTACTTTATAAATAAACCTCAAGCAGCTCAAGGTTGTCCTTCTAACCTGTTGTGTTTATTTCT